ATTATCGGCTCGCCGCAACCTCTGCCTCCCGGGTTCAAGTGATTTTCCTGCCTCAGCCTCCTGAGTAGCTGGGATTACAGGCACCCGCCACCACACCTGGATAATTTTTGTGTTTTTAGTACAGATGGGGTTTCACCATGTTGGCTGGGCTGGTCTCGAACTCCTGTCCTCAGGTGATCTGCCTGCCTCGGCCTCCCAAAGTGCTGGGATTAGAGATGTGAGCCACTGTACCCATGCAAGTTTCTTAACCCTTCTCTTCCTCATTTTCTCATCTGTGAGACGAAGACAGCCTCCCACCCAGACACACTCCCCTCACGGGGCTCTGGGGAGAAATGATGTGGAAAGCTTTGCTAGTAACCTCTACAGCATGGAGGGAGTTCTGGAAAAGTGATTTCAGAAAGGTGTTTATGCCTGGAAAGCCTGTTCATTTTTGTGATGTCCTTGGAGCTGGGCCAGGCATTATCGAGCTAAATCTTAGCTTTTGTCAGAATAGGGGGGTCATTGAGGGAAATTTCCAAAGGAAGGTGGAACGGGATGGGTGGGGAGGTAAGGGCATGAGCAGAGGCAGTGATCGTGGGCAGGAGGTGTCCATAGAAGACGGGCTGCCACTGGCCCTGGAGACAGAAGGTCAGCCCCGGGTTCAAATCCCTCCTTAACCAAGTGCTGAAATGGACAAGTTGCTCAACCTCTCTGGCCTTCAGCTTCCTCATCTGTCAAGCAGGAATCAAACCTCGAACTTCCTCCCGCTGTTAGAATTTCAAGGGAGTTTTAAAGACAGAGCTTTCAACTCTGACCTGTGAACAAGTGTGACATCAAATGTACTGTTCGTTGCTATTATTCTGTTGCTACAAGGCAGACAGTTAGTTTCCCAGCTCCCCTGCAGTCCCCCCAGCCCCTCCTAGATCTGTCTGCCAGCCCCGCCCCGGGGTCACTCCAGCCAGGCTGTGCCAGGTGAATGCTCAGGTATGCGGAGGCGGAGGCGGAGGCAGGACGGCCCTGGGAGGGAGCAGGAGGAGGGGCCGGCAGCCTGGAAGGGAAAGGACAGCGGAGAGCAGGGCAGAGCCTGAGCAGGCAGGTAAGGAGATCCGGGTCAGGAGAGAAGGGGGCGGCCAGGCCTTCACATGTTTGCTGGCTCCCAGGGCACCTCCAGGTGGGCAGGAGCTACCACTCAGCACCATGAGCACCGCCACAGGGTAAGCGCCCCCGGACCCCAGGTCCCAGCCCCACAGTCTCTCTCATTCCTCTTTTCTTCACCAGCCCAGAAGCTGCCCCAAAGCCAAGCGCCAAGTCTATCTATGGTGAGCGGGGGGCAAGGGAGCCCCAGGCCCATCTCCCAGGCTCATTCTCTTTCTCCCCTGGCAGAGCAGAGGAAGCGTTACTCCACAGTTGTTATGGCTGATGTATCCCAGTACCCAGTCAATGTGAGTCTGGGGTCTGTGTTCCCCCAGGACATGGCCTCACTGCTTTCTCCATGGTCCGTACCAGCACCTGGTGACGTTCTGCCTGGGTGAGGACGATGGCGTGCATACCGTGGAGGATGCCTCCAGGAAGTTGGCCGTCATGGATAGCCAGGGCCGAGTCTGGGCACAGGAGATGCTGCTGCGAGTGTCTCCCGACCATGTCACGCTGCTCGACCCGGCCTCCAAGGTGCCGGGGGGCACGTGGGTGGGAGGAGTGTCGCCTCAGTTTACCCCGCCATCCCACCCGGCAGGAGGAGCTGGAGTCGTACCCACTGGGCGCCATCGTGCGCTGTGACGCGGTGATGCCACCCGGCAGGAGCCGCTCGTTGCTGCTGCTCGTGTGCCAGGAACCCGAGCGCGCGCAGCCCGACGTGCACTTCTTCCAGGGCCTGCGCCTCGGGGTGAGCAGATGGGCTGGCTCTGGGGGTGGAGCGGGGAGGCGTGGCCTGACGGTGTGATTGGCAGGCGGAGCTGATCCGAGAGGACATCCAGGGGGCTCTGCACAATTACCGCTCGGGCCGCGGGGAGCGCAGGGCGGCGGCGCTCAGGTGAGAGGGAAGAAGTTGGCAGGGTCTCTGGGCCCAGTCTTGGTGTCCCCGTCGCCCTCCGCAGGGCCACGCAGGAGGAGTTGCAGCGCGACCGCTCGCCCGCCGCTGAGACCCCGCCCCTGCAGCGCCGCCCGTCAGTCCGCGCAGTGATCAGCACCGTAGAGCGGGGCGCGGGCCGCGGACGACCCCAGGCGAAGCCCATTCCCGAGGCAGAGGAGGCGCAGAGGCCTGAGCCGGTGGGGACCTCGAGCAACGCTGACTCGGCCTCCCCGGACCTGGGTCCCCGGGGTCCTGACCTGGCGGTTCTGCAGGCGGAGCGGGAAGTGGTGAGCCGCTAAGGAAGGGGTCTGGGGGCAGGAGCCCTGAGCGTCCCCCTCCTCTGTCCCCTAGGACATCCTGAACCACGTGTTCGACGACGTAGAGAGCTTTGTATCGAGGCTGCAGAAGTCGGCGGAGGCGGCCAGGGTGCTGGAGCACCGGGAACGCGGCCGCAGGAGCCGGCGCCGGGCGGCTGGGGGTAAGGGGCACCCTGGCGTGGGATCTGAACCCTCCCCATCGCCGCGCCCGTCTGCTCCCCTCAGAGGGCTTGCTGACGCTGCGGGCCAAGCCGCCCTCGGAGGCCGAGTACACCGACGTGCTGCAGAAGATCAAGTACGCCTTCAGCCTGCTGGTGAGGACGCGCCCGCCCCTGGGCCGGGGCGCCCACGCCAACCACCTCCCTCCCCACGCCCCAGGCCCGGCTGCGCGGCAACATCGCCGACCCCTCCTCTCCGGAGCTGTTGCACTTCCTTTTCGGGCCTCTGCAGATGGTGAGACCCGCCCCAGGCCCTCGGGCCCCCCTGGCACAGCCTGCCCCTCCTGCTCCCCTGACAGATTGTGAACACGTCGGGGGGGCCGGAGTTCGCGAGCAGTGTGCGGCGGCCGCATCTGACATCGGATGCCGTGGCGCTGCTGCGGGACAACGTCACTCCACGTGAAAACGAGCTCTGGACCTCGCTGGGGGACTCGTGGACCCGCCCCGGGTGAGGGGCGGGGCTGGGAGGCAGGGGGCATGCCCTGAGCTCTTGGCCCTGTCCCTGGCCGCAGGCTGGAGCTGTCCCCGGAGGAGGGACCCCCATACAGACCCGAGTTCTTCAGCGGCTGGGAGCCGCCGGTCACTGACCCGCAGAGCCGCGCCTGGGAGGACCCAGTTGAGAAACAGCTACAGCACGAGCGGAGGCGCCGGCAGGTGACCCAAGCGACACAGCAGGGCCGAGGCTGCCCGCCTGACCCGACTGTCTTACTTCCTACAGCAAAGCGCCCCCCAGGTCGCTGTCAATGGGTGAGTGTCCGCCCCAGGGCAGGGCAAGGGGG